CCATTGCACTCCAGCCTGGGCGACAGAGCAAGACTGTCTCAAAAAAAAAAAAAAAAAAAAAAAAAAAGGAGGAAGGAAGGATCTTCGTGGCCCACCTGGCACAGGTCCCTGAAGGAACCCTTGTCCGAGTCGAGTCCCTCCCCGCAGGCTGGCCGAGCTGACCACGTCGCTGAGCCTGGGCAGAGCTGACAGGCCTCCCTGGGGTCAGTGACCGCCTGGTGAGGGGCTGGGGCAGTGCTCAGTCTCCAGCAGCCCCGGGGAAATTGGACATGGAGCCTCAGGCGATGATGCTGGTGTGGTCTCCACGGCAGCCCCACCTGAGCTAATCAGGAGGGGTCTGGGGGGATGGGGGTCCATGGGGCAGGAGGCACACTATGGTGAGAGCCGGCTTGGGGCTGGCTCCGCCCAGGGGAGGGGGGGCTTGGGGCTGGCTCCGCCCAGGGAGAGGCGGGGCCTGGGGCTGGCTCCGCCCAGGGGAGGGGGGCTTGGGGCTGGCTCCGCCCAGAGGAGAGGCGGGGCTTGGGGCTGGCTCCGCCCAGGGGAGAGGCGGTGCCTGGGGCTGTCTCCTCCCAGGGGAGGGGGGGCTTGGGGCTGGCTCCGCCCAGGGGAGAGGCGGTGCCTGGGGCTGTCTCCGCCCAGGGGAGGGGGGGGCTTGGGGCTGGCTCCGCCCAGGAGAGAGGCGGTGCCTGGGGCTGTCTCCTCCCAGGGGAGGGGGGGCTTGGGGCTGGCTCCGCCCAGGGGAGAGGCGGTGCCTGGGGCTGTCTCCTCCCAGGGGAGGGGGGGCTTGGGGCTGGCTCCGCCCAGGGGAGAGGCGGTGCCTGGGGCTGTCTCCGCCCAGGGGAGGGGGGGGCTTGGGGCTGGCTCCGCCCAGGAGAGAGGCGGTGCCTGGGGCTGTCTCCTCCCAGGGGAGGGGGGGCTTGGGGCTGGCTCCGCCCAGGGGAGAGGCGGGGCCTGGGGCTGTCTCCGCCCAGGGGAGGGGGGCTTGGGGCTGGCTCCGCCCAGGGGAGAGGCGGGGCTTGGGGCCGGCTCTGCCTGGGGAAGCGGCGAGGCCTGGGGCCCTGGTCAGCTGCTCTGACGCCTTGGTGCTCCCGGGGGCATCTCCAGGCTCACCCCAGCTTCCACGGCCCTGTCTCACGGGTCAAAGGGCCACTCAAAAGCTGCTTTGAAGACGGGGGCCCAGCCAGGAGCCGCACAGGCCTCTCCCGAGGGTCTAGGTGGCTAGAAGGGCACAAGCCACACGGCGTCGCGTCGAGAGACTGAAATTGTCTATGAACCGCCCTCGCCGGGTTTGAGACTAGAGAGCTGGTGTTTACACGACGTCGCAAACACCATAAAGGGCACTAAACTGTTTCTTTAAAAGCCTTCTTTTTTTTTGAGACGGAGTCACTCTGTCGCCCAGGCTGGAGTGCAGTGGTGAGATCTTGGCTCACTGCAACCTCCGCCTCCTGGGTTCAAGCGATTCTCCCGCCTGAGCCTCCTGAGTAGCTGGGATTATAGGCACGTGCCACCATGCTCAGGTAAGTTTTGTATTTGTAGACTTTTTTTTTTTGTTTTACGTTTCTTTCTTTCTTTTTTTTTTAGCTGGAGTTTCACTCTTGTCGCCCAGGCTGGAGTACAGTGGTGCTATCTCGGCTCACTGCAACCTCCACCTCACGGGTTCAAGTGATTCTACTGTGACGGCCTTCCAAGTAGGTGGGACCACAGGCATGCGCCACCACGCCCAGGAGGTGACCTGAGGGCTTTGGGCTGCAGGCTCGGGGCCAGGCTTGTATGTCCTGCCGTCCACCGTGGGCTTCATCAACCACGACTGCACCAGGGTGGCCAGTCCCGCCTACTCGCTCGTCCGGAGGCCCAGTGAGGGTAAGGCGGGCGAGTGGGCGGCTGGAGGCTTCTCACTCTCAGCACTCTGGGCTCCTCTCCCCAGCACCACCTCAGGACACCAGCCCGGGCCCCATCTACTTCTTGGACCCCAAAGTCACACGCTTTGGCCGCAGCTGCACCCCTGCCTACTCCATGCAGGGCCGGGCCAAGTCTCGGGGTGAGTACTGGAGCCAAGCAGCCGCACAAGGATCAGTGCCACCTTTCCTTCCCCACTCTCTCAGGTCCGGAGGTGACGCCAGGCCCTGGGGCCTACAGCCCAGAGAAGGTGCCCCCTGTGCGCCATCGGACACCGCCGGCTTTCACCCTGGGCTGCCGCCTCCCCCTGAAGCCCCTGGACACCTCAGCCCCTGCCCCTAATGCCTACACCATGCCCCCTCTGTGGGGCTCACAGATCTTCACCAAGCCCAGCAGCCCCAGCTACACGGTGGTGGGCCGCACCCCCCCCGCCCGCCCCCCGCAGGATCCTGCTGAGATACCAGGCCCGGGCCAGTACGACAGCCCGGACGCAAACACCTACCGCCAGCGCCTGCCTGCCTTCACCATGCTGGGGCGGCCCCGGGCCCCGCGACCCCTGGAGGAGACCCCCGGCCCTGGCGCCCACTGCCCAGAGCAGGTCACCGTGAACAAAGCCAGGGCTCCAGCGTTCTCTATGGGCATCCGCCACTCGAAACGGGCCAGCACCATGGCCGCCACCACGCCCTCCCGGCCTGCGGGGCACAGGCTGCCCGGCCGCTGCTGCTAGGCCAGGCCTGTTTCCCACACAGTGAACGGGGGGCTGGCGGGCCTCTCCTGGGGCCTGGCTTTGGCTGGAGGGGCTAGAAGGCGAGAGGGGCTGGGAAAGGAGTCTTCCCTCCCCTTTCCTGAACTGTCCAGGTCCTTCTAGGACACCTGATCCTTCCAGTCCCTGGGGGCTGTGACCCATGGCCCTGTGCAGGGTGCAGGGTGAGTCTCCTTCCAGTGCCCCAGTTTCTTCCAGGTCACGCCAGGCCAGGCCAGGCCAGGTGGGGAAAGGGACACCTTCCGGCCCTCCCCAGTAGCTGGCTGGAGATGGAGCTTCCTGTGTCCCAGAACTCGGCGTCCAGCTCCACTAGGGCCTGGATCCCCATCACAGCTTGGGTTAGCCCCGGTCCCAGCCCAAACTCAGGCTGGAGGCAGCCCCGAGGCCTGTGCCTTTCCCACTCCACCTTCTACAGTTGCTTAGCCAATAAACCTTTCCTGGGCTGGAGAGCTGTCAGCATCACATGTGCTTACTCATTT